AGAAAGGAAGTACGGAATATCCTGAGGATATCAGCTGTCATCAGAGATGTAACAAGCTGGGTCTCAGAGCACAAGTTTGCCAATTGATTAAAAAGGAAAAAAAATGAGGCATCGTAGATAGAATCATAGGTCCAGAAGAACAGAATTAGAAATAGCTACCACTGAATGAACATTTCCTCCATGCATAGACTTTTATCCTCACCACACCTATGGAGATAGAAGTTATTATCCCCATGCAGACAGGGGTATGCCAAAATCACAAAACTCGTGAGTGGCAGCGCCACGTTTGAAACTGGGGTTGTCTGATTTCAAAGCCAAGGCTCTGGGTTCACAGAAGTACATGTACTTAAGAGGTGTGAAGCAACATGGGACTACTGGAAGGAGGCGGTGAGCCACGAGGCTGGAAATGCAGGCACCTGCTCTCGCTCACTTGACCATAGAGCAACTTGGGCAAAGAAGGGGTGGGCTGACATTGGAGTATGGAACAAACGCATGATTTCAAATAAGCATGTGTGTATCCATCCCAGTTCTGTCCGCTGAAAAGGCCTAGAAGCAATAACACACCAAGCCCTGTCGAATGGTGGGGTCCGCCAGGACCTCCAGGCTTGCTCCCCGCCCTACCCGCCAGCTTCTCCGCCACATTCCACTGCCGCAGCAGAACCGGTGTCCTTCACCTGCCTGCGTCTTCTGCAGTTCGTTAAGCAGCGCCCTTAGCTCCTGTGACACTTTAGGGAGAAAGCCGCAGCACCGGCGATGTTGGCCGCCATTAACGCCCGGCAAAGCGCCCGGAACTAGAAGCAGCGAAGAACCCGGGTGGGCAGCGACCGTGACAGCCGAGCCGGAAGCGGAGCTGCGGGAGGGGCCTCGACGCTCCTCCATCTTTTATTGGAGCTCACCGCTGCCAGTCGCGCTGCCTGCCCGTCCCACCCTTTTCGTGCAGGCATTCAGCTAAATGACGGGCGGAGCCCGGCGGCGGCTTCCGGTCGGGGGAAAAAAGTTGGGCCGAAGGAGGGGCCGGGAAGACGCAAGAGGAAGAAGAGAAAACGGCCGGGCGGCGGTGGCTGTAGGTTGTGCGGCTGCAGCGGCTCTTCCCTGGGCGGACGATGGACAGCCAGGGCAGGAAGGTGGTGGTGTGCGACAACGGCACCGGGGTAAGGGCCGCGCGAGGAGGCCTTGGCGGCCATAACCCACTTTTATTTTACTGTTTCATTCCAGTTTGTGAAGTGTGGATATGCAGGCTCTAACTTTCCAGAACACATCTTCCCAGCTTTGGTTGGAAGACCTATTATCAGATCAACCACCAAAGTGGGAAACATTGAAATCAAGGTAATATTTTATTTATTGATAAATGATAATCACTCTCTTCACCTTTCTTGACCCGTTGAAGTAGAATAACAAAAAGATGGTAAGTGAGGTTACACACATGCTCTGTTTGTTCTTTGATCTACAGCTTTGACATAATTTTCTAGGATCTTATGGTTGGTGATGAGGCAAGTGAATTACGATCAATGTTAGAAGTTAACTACCCTATGGAAAATGGCATAGTACGAAATTGGGATGACATGAAACACCTGTGGGACTACACATTTGGACCAGAGAAACTTAATATAGATACCAGAAATTGTAAAATCTTACTCACAGAACCTCCTATGAACCCAACCAAAAACAGAGAGAAGATTGTAGAGGTGAGTTTTTATGCAGGATATGCATATGTGTAACCAGTTTTTTTCTTTCTGTCTGCATTTACAGGTAATGTTTGAAACTTACCAGTTTTCCGGTGTATATGTAGCCATCCAGGCAGTTCTGACTTTGTACGCTCAAGGTAGGTTAAGCTTAACTGTTAGAAAAAACACTTTTTTATTTAAATCCCCCTGGCTTTTATGCAGGTTTATTGACTGGTGTAGTGGTAGACTCTGGAGATGGTGTGACTCACATTTGCCCAGTATATGAAGGCTTTTCTCTCCCTCATCTTACCAGGAGACTGGATATTGCTGGGAGGGATATAACTAGATATCTTATCAAGGTAAGTGAAAGGAAAATATCATGGAAATTAAAATTATGAACTTATTGCTATTGTTTTGTACCAGCTACTTCTGTTGCGAGGATACGCCTTCAACCACTCTGCTGATTTTGAAACGGTTCGCATGATTAAAGAAAAACTGTGTTACGTGGGATATAATATTGAGCAAGAGCAGAAACTGGCCTTAGAAACCACAGTATTAGTTGAATCTTATACAGTAAGTGTTTCCAGTGTATAATATATATGTGTCTGATTAGTACCTGATTATTCTTGGTTTCTAGCTCCCAGATGGACGTATCATCAAAGTTGGGGGAGAGAGATTTGAAGCACCAGAAGCTTTATTTCAGCCTCACTTGATCAATGTTGAAGGAGTTGGTGTTGCTGAATTGCTTTTTAACACAATTCAGGCAGCTGACATTGATACCAGGTACATTAGAAGTGGTGATTTCAAAGTTATTTACTCCAAATGAATAACCATTGTGCCTTTCTAGATCTGAATTCTACAAACACATTGTGCTTTCTGGAGGGTCTACTATGTATCCTGGCCTGCCATCACGGTTGGAACGAGAACTTAAACAGCTTTACTTAGAACGAGTTTTGAAGGGTGATGTGGAAAAACTTTCTGTAAGTATTAGTAAATCAACTATTACTAACATTACCATTTCATTATCCTTTCTTTCTCCTTTAGAAATTTAAGATCCGCATTGAAGACCCACCCCGCAGAAAGCACATGGTATTCCTGGGTGGTGCAGTTCTAGCGGATATCATGAAAGACAAAGACAACTTTTGGATGACCCGACAAGAGTACCAAGAAAAGGGTGTCCGTGTGCTAGAGAAACTTGGTGTGACTGTTCGATAAACTCCAAAGCTTGTTCCCGTCATACCCGTAATGCTTTCTTTTTTCCTTTATTGCCAATCTTTGAACTCATTCAACTCCAGGACATGGAAGAGGCCTCTCTCTGCCCTTTGACTGGAAAGGTCAAGTTTTATTCTGGTGTCTTGGGGAAGCTTTGTTAAATTTTTGTTAATGTGGGTAAATCTGAGTTTAATTCAACTGCTTCCCTACATAGACTAGAGGGCTAAGGATTCTGTCTGCTGCTTTGTTTCTTCTAAGTAGGCATTTAGATCATTCCTATAGGCTTCCTATTTTCACTTTACTGCTCTAATGCTGCTAGTCGTAGTCTTTAGCACACTAGGTGGTATGCCTTTATTAGCATAAAACAAAAAAAACTTTAACAGGAGCTTTTACATATTACTGGGATGGGGGGTGGTTCGGGATGGGTGGGCAGCTGCTGAACCCTTTAGGGCATTTCCTCTGTAATGTGGCGCTTTCAACTGTACTGCTGCAGCTTTAAGTACCTTAAAGCTTCTCCTGTGAACTTCTTAGGGAAATGTTAGGTTCAGAACTAAAGTGTTTTGGGTGGGTTTTGTTGCGGGGGGGAGGGTAACAATGGGTGGTCTTCTGATTTTTATTTTTGAGGTTTTGTCAACTGGAGTACGTAGAGGAACTTTATTTACAGTACTTTGATTTGGCAGGTTTTCTTCTACTTGTGCTCTGCCTGGAGCTGTTTCCATATGATATAAAAAGCAAGTGTAGTATTCCATTACTATGTGGCTTAGGGATTTATTTGTTTTTTAAAATCAACCATGTTAGCTGGGATTAGACTCCCTACAGTCCTTCAATGGAAAAGTAACATTTAAAAATCCTTTGGGTAATTCGAATTACAGATTTAAAAGAGCTTAAGATCTGGTGTTTTGTTAATGCTTCTGTTTATTCCAGAAGCATTAAGGTAACCCATTGCCAAGTATCATTCTTGCAAATTATTCTTTTATATAACTGACCAGTGCTTAATAAAACAAGCAGGTACTTACAAATAATTACTGGCAGTAGGTTATAATTGGTGGTTTAAAAATAACATTGGAATACAGGACTTGTTGCCAATTGGGTAATTTTCATTAGTTGTTTTGTTTGTTTTGATTTGAAACCTGGAAATACAGTAAAATTTGACTGTTTAAAATGTTGGCCAAAAAAATCAAGATTTAATTTTTTTATTTGTACTGAAAAACTAATCATAACTGTTAATTCTCAGCCATCTTTGAAGCTTGAAAGAAGAGTCTTTGGTATTTTGTAAACGTTAGCAGACTTTCCTGCCAGTGTCAGAAAATCCTATTTATGAATCCTGTCGGTATTCCTTGGTATCTGAAAAAAATACCAAATAGTACCATACATGAGTTATTTCTAAGTTTGAAAAATAAAAAGAAATTGCATCACACTAATTACAAAATACAAGTTCTGGAAAAAATATTTTTCTTCATTTTAAAACTTTTTTTTAACTAATAATAGCTTTGAAAGAAGAGGCTTAATTTGGGGGTGGTAACTAAAATCAAAAGAAATGATTGACTTGAGGGTCTCTGTTTGGTAAGAATACATCATTAGCTTAAATAAGCAGCAGAAGGTTAGTTTTAATTATGTAGCTTCTGTTAATATTAAGTGTTTTTTGTCTGTTTTACCTCAATTTGAACAGATAAGTTTGCCTGCATGCTGGACATGCCTCAGAACCCTGAATAGCCCGTACTAGATCTTGGGAACATGGATCTTAGAGTCACTTTGGAATAAGTTCTTATATAAATACCCCCAGCCTTTTGAGAACGGGGCTTGTTAAAGGACGCGTATGTAGGGCCCGTACCTACTGGCAGTTGGGTTCAGGGAAATGGGATTGACTTGGCCTTCAGGCTCCTTTGGTCATAATTTTAAAATATGGGAGTAGAAAACAACAAAGAATGGAATGGACTCTTAAAACAATGAAAGAGCATTTATCGTTTGTCCCTTGAATGTAGAATTTGTTTTTGATTTCATAATTCTGCTGGTAAATGTGACAGTTAAAATGGTGCATTATGTATATATATTATAATTTAGAAATACCATTTTATAATTTTACTATTCCAGGGTGACATAATGCATTTAAATTTGGGATTTGGGTGGAGTATTATGTTTAACTGGAGTTGTCAAGTATGAGTCCCTCAGGAAAAAAAAAAAATTCTGTTTTAAAAAGCAATCTGATTCTTAGCTCTTGAAACTATTGCTACTTAAATTTCCAATAATTAAAAATTTAAAATTTTTAAATTAGAATTGCCAATACTTCTACATTTGAGAAGGGTTTTTTTAGAAATACATTTAGTAAAGTCCCCAAGACATTAGTCTTACATTTAAACTTTTTTCTTTAAAACATGGTTTTGGTGGTTAACTTTTACACAGTTCTGAGTACTGTTAATATCTGGAAAGTATCTTGAGATATCAGTGGAAAGCTAAACAGTCTAAATTAACATGAAATACTTCATTTTGATTGAGAAAATAAAATCAGATTTTTTCAAAGTCAATTTGAATTTTGTCATTTCTTTCTAATAGTTAT